TTTAACTCTTAAGAGAGCCACAGAATTATCAGAGCAGAGCCGAAAGCCAAGTAACTATTCTTCTAAGTAGAACCAGAAACCTAGTTCTTCCCCAACTGCAATGAAGATTCGCTGGTGGGTGAATGGGCAACTAAAGGCCAGAGAAGTTCTATTATTTGCCCTAAATCACTCAACTAATTAGTGGTCATACTGGAATCAGAACCAAGATTTTGCATTGTTAGGTTTTAATTTTGTTACATTTGCACTCTAACTGCACTGAAAACAGAAAAAAGAAATGCGTAGTGCAGTTTCTAAATTGCCACAGCTGGAGCACTTTAAGAGCTACAATTGTCCAGTTAAGGCGGTAGTGGGTGGATGGTGCTGCCATGTTAATTCGGTGGAATAAAACCAGAGGTGAGTTAGGCCGGGCGCGGTGGCTCACGCTTGTAATCCCAGCACTTTGGGAGGCCGAGGTGGGCGGATCACCTGAGGTCGCGAGTTTGAGACCAGCCTGACCAACAGGGAGAAACCCCGTCTACCAAAAATACAAAATTAGCCGGCCCTGGTGGCATGCGCCCGTAATCCCAGCAACTCGGGAGGCTGAGGCAGGAGAATCGCTTGAACCCAGGAGGCGGAGGTTGCGGTGAGCGGAGATCGCGCCATTGCACTCCAGCCTGGGAAACAAGAGCGAAACTCCCTCTCAAAAAAAACAAAAAACAGAAAAACAAACAAAAAAAACAGAGGTGAGTTCAGCAGAAGAAACAAAGGTGGATTATTAGTCTTAAGTGTGCGTGCCTACTTCAGGAAGGGAGTGAAAGCAAAAAACTGAGGAGCTAAGGGTGGGAGGGGGAATGAAAGGATCTCAGAATGTGGGCGTCGTGGGTGGGAAAAGGGATGCCAGGACACCAGAAGAGCAATACAAAACAGCTCCCGTGAGCAGGCACAGGAGACCTTCCGCGCCGCCGGCCGGGCGACCCCGCAGGAAGTAGGAAGGACGAGCGCGCACTACAAGTCCCAGAAGCCCCCGTTTCCTGGAGCCCGCGCCGTGCCGCGCTACGCCCGCCGGGAGCCGGGCAGAGCGGCCAAGATGTCGCAGCCCAAGAAAAGAAAGCTTGAGTCGGGGGGCGGCGGCGAAGGAGGGGAGGGAACTGAAGAGGAAGATGGCGCGGAGCGGGAGGCGGCCCTGGAGCGACCCCGGAGGACTAAGCGGGAACGGGACCAGCTGTACTACGAGTGCTACTCGGACGTTTCGGTCCACGAGGAGATGATCGCGGACCGCGTCCGCACCGATGCCTACCGCCTGGGTATCCTTCGGAACTGGGCAGCACTGCGAGGCAAGACGGTACTGGACGTGGGCGCGGGCACCGGCATTCTGAGCATCTTCTGTGCCCAGGCCGGGGCCCGGCGCGTGTACGCGGTAGAGGCCAGCGCCATCTGGCAACAGGCCCGGGAGGTGGTGCGGTTCAACGGGCTGGAGGACCGGGTGCACGTCCTGCCGGGACCAGTGGAGACTGTAGAGTTGCCGGAACAGGTGGATGCCATCGTGAGCGAGTGGATGGGCTACGGACTCCTGCACGAGTCCATGCTGAGCTCCGTCCTCCACGCGCGAACCAAGTGGCTGAAGGAGGGCGGTCTTCTCCTGCCGGCCTCCGCCGAGCTCTTCATAGCCCCCATCAGCGACCAGATGCTGGAATGGCGCCTGGGCTTCTGGAGCCAGGTGAAGCAGCACTATGGTGTGGACATGAGCTGCCTGGAGGGCTTCGCCACGCGCTGTCTCATGGGCCACTCGGAGATCGTTGTGCAGGGATTGTCCGGCGAGGACGTGCTGGCCCGGCCGCAGCGCTTTGCTCAGCTAGAGCTCTCCCGCGCCGGCTTGGAGCAGGAGCTGGAGGCCGGAGTGGGCGGGCGCTTCCGCTGCAGCTGCTATGGCTCGGCGCCCATGCATGGCTTTGCCATCTGGTTCCAGGTGACCTTCCCTGGAGGGGAGTCGGAGAAACCCCTGGTGCTGTCCACCTCGCCTTTTCACCCGGCCACTCACTGGAAACAGGCGCTCCTCTACCTGAACGAGCCGGTGCAAGTGGAGCAAGACACGGACGTTTCAGGAGAGATCACGCTGCTGCCCTCCCGGGACAACCCCCGTCGCCTGCGCGTGCTGCTGCGCTACAAAGTGGGAGACCAGGAGGAGAAGACCAAAGACTTTGCCATGGAGGACTGAGCGTTGCCTTTTCTCCCAGCTACCTCCCAAAGCAGCCTGACCTGCGTGGGAGAGGCGTAGCGAGGTCGGAGGGGAAAGGGAGATCCCACGTGCAAGTAGGGGGAATATCTCCCCCTTTTCCCTCATAGCCTCTAGGGAGGGAGAGTGACTTCATTCTCCATTTGAAGAGATTCTTCTGGTGATGTTTACTTAAAAAGTGATCCCCCTCAACAACGGATACAGCGTGCTTATTATTGGGCATTTAGCCTCAAAAGCATGTAGTACCAAGCACTTGTATTTCCGTATATTTTGTTTCGCGGGGGAGTGAGGGGGAAGAACACGGATGAAAATGTCAGTTTTTGAAGGGTCCATGCACATCCCTGACACCTCACACCTTATCTAAGTCTGAAGCTGGGGAGAAAGGGGTTCATTTAGACTTCATACATTTCCAGTACGACTTTAGTATCTCTCCAGAGCCATATTTTCTCAGTCCGAATTAATTCCCCCTCCCTAGGTGCCTGTAGGCTATGGTACTTCTTCCTCATTGTTTTCTAGGTAAACTTCACTACTGGTAATTAAGGGGAAGGATATGAGGAAGCAGTTTAAATAGCCCTGTTCTCATTACTCTGACCACATACATCATAGGGTGCTAAAGTTGATGAACACATTAATCCGTTAAGTAAAATGGACTTTGTAATTGTACAGCATACCTAAGAAACTCAGAAGGTGCATTTAAGAGAGAGACCTGAAAGAAATAGTATGGATTTTTAAAAATTCTTGTCTCTACTATTATAACCAAAAAATATTTCTTGTATGTCCCATAAAAATATTTGTGTAATTCTTATGAAACAGGCTGGTAGAGGAGGTTTCTGAGCCTAGCCCAAGGGCTTATTCATCACCATGGGTAAATTATTTAAACTCACTTAATTAAGGAAAATATTTTCCCAGCTAGAAAAGTATACTCATTCTCATTTAAACTCTCTCATTTGGAGGGATCATGTGAGTTGGCCTACTTACAAGTAGTGAAAGTTCCCTTTTCAGTTTTGTTTTGTTTTGTTTTGTTTTTCTCTTTCACTCAGCCAAATGTGAAAGTTGTGAATTTAGGAAAATCACTTGTAATGAAGTGTGAATCTTGTTATCAAATTTATTTCTCTGATGTTTCCTTCCTTATCCTTGTAGCCAATAAAACATTGACATTCTCACGTTTTATAGATGAGGTAAAAAGTCTTGTGTGCTGTGAGTTATAATGCTTTTGCCTTTTTAATATTATTAGTTCTTAAGTGTTACAGCCCCTTCAGAATATAACTTCAGGACAATTCAAACTATGCTTAATGTATGATTTTCGAGCTTCTGTATGCTAAGAAAATAGGTGTGAAAAACTGGTGTTCTGAAATAGCCTAACATTTATTGTAATTCTGAATTTTCTGCCCTTTTATTCATTGCATATTAAAGTATTAGAGTATAAAAACTAATTTGCTAAACTTTGGTTGTATATAACACAGAT